GCGCGGGCCACCACGCCCGGGTAATTTTTGTATTTTTAGTAGAGACGGGGTTTCACCATGTTGGCCAGGATGGTCTCGGTATCTTAACCTCGTGATCCGTCCACCTCGACCTCTCGAAGTGCTGGAATTACAGGCGTGAGCCACCGCGCCTGTCCGTAAGTACCAACTCTTCACAAAATTTAGATCTGTTAAATAACACCAGTGAAAAACGGGCTAACCAGAAACAATGGTCACCAAAGAAACCCTCAACAGCAGAAGTTACAAGTAATAATTTTATATGGCAAAAAAAAAAAAAAAAAAAAAAAAAAAGAGAAACGAAACCCTGGGAGACGAATCATACTGCAAATCATATCCCTGGGTAGCAGGGCAGAAATACAGGTAAACAAAATAGAGAGGAGGGGGATGCCTCTAGCCCGGAAATAAGTGGGTGGTGGAGATGGTTCTTCTGGCCATATTCGTTTACCTTTTTTGTCAGCAGAAAAGTACTGAGTCTACAAAGTAAAAAACTGACCACGATGAAAATTTCTGCAAAGTAATTAAAATGGGAGAAAAATGGAAATGGCTTAAATACTCGGTATAAAAAATCGACCAAGGAATCAAATGGGCTCACGGATTTGCGTCAGAAACGTTGCTTCCCCGATAATTGGTCAACGTCGGTGTAACTATGATTAAAATGTCAGTATTCAAACAAGGGCTCCAACACTACCGTGGCCCAAGGGCGTCTTCGGCTCCCACCCCGGGGCGTGGGCCTGGGGGTCCCTCTTCACTGCGCAGCCACCTCTAGCCCGCCGCTTTCGGGACTCTCAGCCTTCTTTTCCCTTCCCTGAGGGCCGGCCGGCACCACAACGGGGCCAAAGGCAGTAACTCGGTTGAAAGGCGCGCCCTGGGACAGGTCAGCGGGCTCCGCCATGCGCGGCACGCATCCCGCAGGAGCGGGTGCCAGAGCAGGGTAGGCCGGGAGTTAGCAGCCCAGCCAGGCCGCTGGACTCGGGCTAGGGGCGGGGCCAGCGCAGGGGGCGCAGGCGCACACCGCCTCCGCGGCAGCATGGCGGACGCAGCTCCTCAACTAGGCAAGAGGAAGCGCGAATTGGACGTGGAGGAGGCCCACGCCGCCAGCACAGAGGAAAAGGAGGCAGGAGTTGGAAATGGTACCTGTGCTCCTGTCCGCTTACCGTTCTCCGGCTTCAGACTGCAGAAGGTGCTGAGGGAGTCTGCGCGGGACAAAATCATTTTCCTACACGGGAAGGTACCAGGAGGCAACCCTGAGGTGGGATGCGGGAAGCAGTGAACCAATCATCGCTTGAGCCCACTGATGATGCCTCTGCCCACAGGTGAATGAGGCCTCTGGGGATGGGGATGGAGAGGATGCCGTTGTGATCCTGGAGAAGACGCCATTTCAGGTGGAACAGGTGGCTCAGCTCCTGACGGGCAGCCCTGAGCTCCAGTTGCAGTTCTCCAATGATATCTACAGCACCTATCACTTGTTCCCTCCAAGACAACTGAATGGTGAGCAAGAGGTGGCCAGGGTGGCTGTATGGTCCCTGTCACGGGCTGTGCTGTATCATTGCAGATGTAAAGACGACCGTGGTTTACCCTGCCACAGAGAAACACCTGCAGAAGTACCTGCGCCAGGACCTCCGCCTGATCCGAGAGACGGGAGATGACTACAGGAATATTACTTTACCCCACCTGGAGTCCCAGAGCCTCAGCATCCAGGTGACTGGCTGCATGTCTCAGACGCAGAGCACTTTGTGAACCATCTCTCTCCCCCTCCTTTCAGTGGGTGTATAACATTCTCGACAAGAAGGCTGAAGCGGACCGGATTGTTTTCGAGAACCCAGATCCCTCTGATGGTTTTGTCCTCATCCCTGACCTCAAGTGGAACCAACAGCAGGTAAAGGTTTCTGGCTGGAATGTCCTGATCTCCTGAGCCTGGTCTCCCCTTGCTCTCTACGCAGCTCGATGACTTGTACTTGATCGCCATCTGCCATCGCCGGGGCATCAGATCCCTACGCGACCTTACTCCGGAGCACTTGCCGCTGCTCAGGAACATCCTCCACCAGGGGCAGGTGAGTGGCTTCACCAAACCACGTGGAAGCTCGACTCCTGACCTGCCTGCCCCTGTCTCATCAGGAGGCCATCCTGCAGCGCTACCGGATGAAGGGAGACCATCTGCGAGTATACCTGCACTACCTGCCCTCCTACTACCACCTGCATGTGCACTTCACCGCCCTGGGCTTCGAGGCCCCCGGCTCAGGCGTGGAGCGGGCCCACCTGCTGGCTGAGGTGATCGAGAACTTGGAGTGTGACCCTAGGCACTACCAGCAGCGCACGCTCACCTTCGCCCTCAGGGCTGACGACCCCCTGCTCAAGCTCTTGCAGGAGGCTCAGCAAAGCTGAATTAACTCAGGCAGAAGAGCACAGATGTGTGGGATTGGGGGAGGAGTGGGGACAAGATTTTTTATCTCCAAGTGAATTTTCTAAAAATGTATTTTATACCGGCTTATTCCTAGTATTGAATAAACTAGCGGGCTCACTCAGTGTGGACAGCGTGGCCTGGGAGGCAGACAGATGGTGGGGGACAGTGGGTGGGTAGAACCTGTGGGAAGGCCTTGAGAATGGTGGAAAGTCTCCAGGTGGTGGTTTCAACTGACAGGTGGGAGCTGCCCTGGAAGGGTGCCGAGGGCCTTCTCCAAGCCCCAGGGCTCACCGTCCGTGGTGGCTTCCTTCTCCCCACTCTGTGCCTCTCCTGTTTGTACAACTTCTTATTCTGCTCCTCCCCATCACCCCTCCTCCTTCCCCTGCCATCCACCTCTCCTTTGAGGAGTTCCCCAAAAAACCAAACTTGGAAGCTTTCAGGAAATTATCTATACAGGTTTCTGATGGCACTTCCTCCTTCCAGCAGTGAGGTCACACCTCCCTGTGAGTCAGTCAACCCTGCTGATAAACTTCTTGTTGACGAGGATAGGGGCTTGGTGCCTGGAAATCGGCGGGTTTTAATAAGAATCAGATTATGCAAGGCCGAAAAGCCTGCCTTGCTCTGTTATTTGGTCAGCGAGTCCCCAGCCTTGAGTTTTTATCTCGGCAGGAAGACAAAACAGACTCACATGAAGCAGCCAGAAGATCAAGTGCAAAACAGTGAATCAGCAAGGGCAAATGATATGGTTGCAGTTGAATACAAAAGCCCGGAGGCGGCTCGGGTTCAAGGCCTATCAGAGGCAGATGTTCAGAGGATCTTGAGACCAGGAAGGGACCTCAAAGCGTCAGAGGCTGATGAGCAGTTAGGCAGCCAACAGGGCTCAAGCGGCGCAGGGACATGGCTTGTATGGGCGGGCACACAAGTAAACACACAGGCTCTCTCCAGCACACAGGACCAAGGCATCATGCTGCCAGAGGGGCTGGTGTTTGCCACTTTGTCAGAGTAGGGCTGTGGATTTTGTGCCTTGCTTGGGAAGCTCTCAGGGATGGCAGGATGGCAGGCTCCTAAGTGACAGCAGGGGGGAAGCTTGAGGCACAGTGGGTGGTCCTTACTCTCCATCCCCTGCCTGAGAACCAGGAAGCCTCATTCAGAGATTAGCCCCTTTACTGCAGGTGGTAGCCCAGGTGCAGCCAACCTGCTTCAGGGTCTCAGGGCCTGCTGTGGACCCCCATGGTCCTGGGAGAGACTCCTTAGAAACAGCAGAATCACGAACATGGTGAAACCCATCTCTACTAAAAAACAGAAAAATTAGCCAGGTGTGGTGGTGGGCTCCTATAATCCCACCTACTTGGGAGGCTGAAGCAGGAGAATCCCTTGAACCCGGGAGGCGGAGGTTGCCGTGAGCCACCGCACTTTGGCCTGGGTGACAGAGCAAGACTCCCTCTCAGAAAAAAAAATTAAAAAAATAGAAACAGCCGGGGAGTGGAGGGTGTGGTCAGAAAGCCTCAGGGACCTGCTTCAGCCTTCAGGGAGTTCAGATGAGGCACAATGAAGCCACTGGCCTCCACTCAGCCATTCTTCCCTGCAGCTCTTTTTTTTTTTTTTTTTTTTGAGACAATCTCGCTCCATCACCCAGGCTGGAGTGCAGTGGCACAATCTCGACTCACTGCAACCTCTGCCTCCTGGGTTCAAGTGATTCTCCTGCCTCAGCCTCCTGAGTAGCTGGGACTACAGGGGTGCGCCCCCATGCCCAGCTAATTTTTGTATTTTTAGTAGAGACGGGGTTTCACCATGTTGGCCAGGCTGGTCTCCAACTCCTGGCCTCAGGTGATCCACCCATCTCGGCCTCCCAAAGTGCTGGGATTCCAGGCGTGAGCCACCGCGCCCAGCCCCTGCAATACGTCAACAGTCCCTAGATTCAGGCAACATGGAGTTGCAGCCAAGGAACTTTGAGGTAGTGACCAATGCAGGGAGGTCTGACAGAGAATCAGCAGGATCCATTTCATGGCCACCACACATCTGACTGACTCCTTCTTGGGCTAAGCAAATACTTTTGTGGGCAGTGACACTGGCAGCTGCTGGGGTCTTGGCAGGAGGTTGGATGGAGGTCTTCTCCCAGAGCAGTGTCCAGCTTGCAGGAATGCTCCCTGCGTCTCAGTTGTGCCCATTCCAGGTCCAGGGGAAAGAAGTGACCCGCTTCCCCTCTGAAAGCAGATGTGGTCCCAACAAGCAAACACGGTCTCCATCTCCAGCACCACAACTGCCACGGAGCAGAGGGAGGCCTCCCTGTGGAGCAGCCCTTCCCTGTGGCCTCAGCCCATGCCCTCCTGCCCAGCCCCCAGTGGTGCTGCTGGAGGGTCTGACTCCACGGGCTCCCGCTGACCTTGCCGTTCCTTCCCCTCATCTCGTAGCGCCTGGCCCCTGGAGGAAGGTGGGTAGGAATTTGACACCGGATAAATAAATGTTTGAGGGGCAAGAGAGATGGGACAGAGTTCACCCAACAGGACAGACGAGGCTGGCAGTCACAGCAGAGGGCAGGCACTCAGGTCTGGAGAGGCAGGGCATGGAGACAGGGACCCACACTCTGGAAGGTTTCTCGACTCCCCCGAGGGGCTGGCCAGTTCTGTCTTCCTTCTGCCCACTCTGTGGGGAGGAGCCTCTCTGGGATAGCGTCCCCTCACTCCTCTCCCAGCCTCGTTTATCTTCACCACAGTACAGAAGGGGGCCCCTCTCCAGGCCTCACCACTTAACTTTTCTTGTACATGGAAAGACAAGCCTCTGCTAGAGGCCTGGCAAGGGTTCCCCTTCAGAGCCAGCCAGTGCTCTGCTGCTGTAATCTCCAGGGACCCTGCCGGCCACGGCCCCCATGCAGCTCCCTCCCTCAATCCAACCCTCTTTGGGCTTATCACCCTCAAGGTCTAGAGTGCACCAGGGTTGGCTGCTCTGCCAAGTCCTGTTGAGACTCCAAAAGCATAGTCTGTCTTTATTAGGGTGACCTTCATATCAGACTCCCAGGTAACTCAAGATGATAGCTTTGCAATATAGTGCCTCCTTTTATTCCTATTTGTGAGTTTCTCCGCTTTCCTCACTAGACTGAGAGGGTCTTGAGGGTAGGAGCTTTGTTTTAGTTATCTCTCTATCCCTGGCCCCTAAGACACTACCTGGCTCAGCAAACCAACCTTTGAGACAAAGCAACATTATAACACTACATTCATATAGCAGATCATTTCATGACCCACATTCTCCTTCCTTTTTACGAAGAAATGGGCTCAGGATGTCTTGTCCAGCATTATGGAGTGAACGTCAGCTCCAGGAAGCAGAGACTTCTGGCCCTTTGTTCACCATTTCCCCAGAACCTAGGGTGGTGACTCACCTATAAGTGCTCAAAAAACATGTGGCGAATGGAGGACCAGAGCTAGGCTCTGAATGAGGCCTCCTGGATCTCACGCAGGGGATGGAGAGTAAGGACCAGCCCCTCTACCTCATGCTTTCTTCCTGCTATCTCGTAAGAGCCCAACATCCTTCTGTCCTGAGCAAGCCACAAGCTGCAGCCCTGCCTTGACAAAATGGCAAATGCCAGCCCCTCTGGCAGCATGACACCTTGGTCCTGTGTGCTGCAGAGTGCCTCATGTGTTGAACTGTGTGCCCTCAGAAGCATGCCATGCCCCCGCTCTGCTGGAGCAGTGGCAGATGTCACCCTTCCTAGATAAATCCTGGACGGCTCCACGACTGGCTTTTAGCCCTCAACACTTGGCCTACATTCTTTCTGGCTTGGTTGGAGAAGGAAAGAAGCAGTTGGAGGCATGACTGCTATTGTTCCTTGGCTTCTCTCCATTTGTCTCAAACTTTCCTAATAGAGCAAAATTGCTGAGTGGTCTCTATTTACCAACATGAAACAGAAAAATACCATCTCAGGCTCCATATTCCATGTCCCTGTTGAATACAGATCCCCGAACTGAGAAATAAGAAACAACTACATACGAAGTAATACTTGAAAATGTTTCTCTTGTAATACTTCCATATCCAAAGCATTTGAATATATTTATTTTATTGATGTAGGTCTGCCAACTCTTCCTTCTCAGGAAGGACTGTTTTTATTCCAAACATGTATATATAAGGTTAAAATGTATTTTTTAAAATAAGATAATTATTGATAGTTGTTTTTAAAATAGCCTTGCTTAGCAAAATAAATGTTGGCAACCCTAAGTTTGTTCTATTATAATATTATTGAAATTACATTGAATTCTGAAATCCATGTCAACTTGAAGTTACCAAGTTTTAACCACTGTTAGAAAATAAGCAGGAATGAAATCTGTTTCAAGCGTTTCAATTTCAATACAATTTAATAAACAGGCTTTGAGCATCTACCCCCACCCCCTTTTGGTTTTTTTGCAAGCACCTGGAG